AGTCAGGTAATTGACTGGGAAAAGGTACAAGGACCTTTATGGAATGCTGGGAATGTCCTGGGTGGTGTTTACACAGGTCGTGCATACCCATGCGTGACATCAAGCTGGACACGTGATCTATACATTTTACTGTATGAAAAATGTACCTAAAAAATGCACCTTAGCGTCAGACAGAACCAGACTTGGATTTCAGTCCTGATTCTGCCCTTAAGGTTCATTTTCCTCATGTGTAAATGGGGGCAATAGTAGGACCCTCCTCCTGTGGCTGCTGTGAAGGTTAAATGAGATGATGAGTGTAAAGTAACTTCACCCAGTTCCTGCCTATGGTGAGGGCTCGGAGAATATTCGCTATGATAATGGACAGGGCCACTTCCTCTTTCCATGCCTGAGTTTCCACAGCTGTGTCTGATGGTCCCTAAGATCCCTTAAGGTCTCTGTCACTGTGACTTTTTCTGATGGCCTCGGAGCTATTTCTTTCTCAGTCTAAATACTTTCAAGGCAGGTGATTCTATCGAACCAAGCAAAGTTTGTCATCAGAGTTGCTGGGGCCCCTGGAGTAGATGAAGTGCTAAGAAGGATCCAGGACATCCCAGTCAGAAGTTTTAGGTATAGAAAAAAGGAAGGTCGAGGGCTACGGTGACCTTGCAAAGCACAGAGCCACTCTGCACCCACCACTTTCCTCGCAGAAGCTCCTGGCAGGCCTCCGCATCTCAGGTCCCGTTCTAATACTGGGTGGGGCTCAGAGCCTGCACAGTGAACTCCTTAAGTGGAGGTGAAACAGAATTCACTTGTCAAAAGGGCAGTCTCAGGCAGAATGCTGTCCCCTCTGAATCATTCTTTTTGTTAAGGATTAAAAAAAAAGCCACCCCCAAAAGGCACAACCCACCCTGGAGAGATCAGAGATAACTAAGCTTGTGGGAAACAGAAGTGTAGTTGGCACCAAGTCAGAGGGTGGGGAAGGGAGGAGAGAAGATAACCAGCCCCTATGGAGGTGTATAAAAGGTGTCCACTCTGGGGAAGAGCCACAGTCCTCGGCCCAGGCCAAGCAAGCTTCTATCTGCACCTGCTCTCAATCCTGCTCTCACCATGAGCCTCCGCCTGCAGAGCTCCTCTGCCAGCTATGGAGGTGGTTTCGGGGGTGGCTCTTGCCAGCTGGGAGGAGGCCGTGGTGTCTCTACCTGTTCAACTCGGTTTGTGTCCGGGGGATCAGCTGGGGGCTATGGAGGCGGCGTGAGCTGTGGTTTTGGTGGAGGGGCTGGTAGTGGCTTTGGAGGTGGCTATGGAGGTGGCCTTGGAGGTGGCTATGGAGGTGGCCTTGGAGGTGGCTTTGGTGGGGGTTTTGCTGGTGGCTTTGTTGACTTTGGTGCTTGTGATGGCGGCCTCCTCACTGGCAATGAGAAGATCACCATGCAGAACCTCAACGACCGCCTGGCTTCCTACCTGGAGAAGGTGCGCGCCCTGGAGGAGGCCAACGCTGACCTGGAGGTGAAGATCCGTGACTGGCACCTGAAGCAGAGCCCAGCTAGCCCTGAGCGGGACTACAGCCCCTACTACAAGACCATTGAAGAGCTCCGGGACAAGGTGAGCCCTTGGAAGCTGAGGAGGGGTCCTCCCCCTAGAGGTTACCTTCTTCTGCATTTTGTAGATCCTGACCGCCACCATTGAAAACAACCGGGTCATCCTGGAGATTGACAATGCCAGGCTGGCTGCGGACGACTTCAGGCTCAAGTGAGTTTTTTTTTTCCCCCTCCCTCTCCTTTTCAAAAAACATTTCATTTTTTTACTATTTTAGGTATGAGAATGAGCTGGCCCTGCGCCAGAGCGTGGAGGCCGACATCAACGGCCTGCGCCGGGTGCTGGATGAGCTCACTCTGTCTAAGACTGACCTGGAGATGCAGATCGAGAGCCTGAATGAAGAGCTAGCCTACATGAAGAAGAACCATGAAGAGGTGAGCGGGAATTGCAGGCTGCCCTGGGCTCAGCCTCACACATCTTCCTTTCCCATCCCCACAGGAGATGAAGGAATTTAGCAACCAGGTGGTCGGCCAGGTCAACGTGGAGATGGATGCCACCCCAGGCATTGACCTGACCCGCGTGCTGGCAGAGATGAGGGAGCAGTACGAGGCCATGGCAGAGAGGAACCGCCGGGATGCTGAGGAATGGTTCCACACCAAGGTACCCGGCCCTCCCACCCCACATAGCCCATCTCCCCACCACCTTCTTCCTGCTTGCATTTCAGAGTGCAGAGCTGAACAAGGAGGTGTCTACCAACACTGCCATGATTCAGACCAGCAAGACAGAGATCACGGAGCTCAGGCGCACGCTCCAAGGCCTGGAGATTGAGCTGCAGTCCCAGCTGAGCATGGTATGCCTGCAGCCTCCTGCCCGGTGGCGACCCCTCTGTAACTTCTTGTCTGTCGCTCCACCAGAAAGCGGGGCTGGAGAACACGGTGGCAGAGACGGAGTGCCGCTATGCCCTGCAGCTGCAGCAGATCCAGGGACTCATCAGCAGCATCGAGGCCCAGCTGAGCGAGCTCCGCAGTGAGATGGAGTGCCAGAACCAAGAGTACAAGATGCTGCTGGACATCAAGACACGTCTGGAGCAGGAGATCGCCACCTACCGCAGCCTGCTCGAGGGCCAGGACGCCAAGTAGGTCCTCTCCAGCCTCTTTCTTAGGATAGCTGCTCATGGCCACCTCTGTCCTCTCTCCCAGGATGATTGGTTTCCCTTCCTCAGCAGGTAAGGGAACAGCCCCGTGGTGTAGGGGGAGGAGCCTGAGCATGTCTTGTCTCTTGTTTCCCAGGAAGCGTCAGCCCCCGTAGCACCTCTGTTACCACGACTTCTAGTGCCTCTGTTACCACCACCTCTAATGCCTCTGGTCGCCGCACTTCTGATGTCCGTAGGCCTTAAATCTGCCTGGCGTCCCCTCCCTCTGTCTTCAGCACCCAGAGGAGGAGAGAGCCGGCAGTTCCCTGCAGGAGAGAGGAGGGGCTGCTGGACCCAAGGCTCAGTCCCTCTGCTCTCAGGACCCCCTGTCCTGACTCTCTCCTGATGGTGGGCCCTCTGTGCTCTTCTCTTCCGGTCGGATCTCTCTCCTCTCTGACCTGGATACGCTTTGGTTTCTCAACTTCTCTACCCCAAAGAAAAGATTATTCAATAAAGTTTCCTGCCTTTCTGCAAACATATTTTTGATTCTGGCCTGGTTTCTTAGGTGGCC